AGAGAGGAGACCCCTAGAGGAAAGGATCCCTGAATTAGTTCAATCGGCATACAGAAATTATCCAGTCCATGAGGTGACAGTAAGAGAAGTAACTGCCAGTGTAAAGGGAGGGAGGCAACACAGCTAAGTTCCAGGAATTGTTTGCAGTCTTGTGGGTGGAATCTTCCGGAATTTGAGAAGAGAGTGGCAGAATAGGAGGCTGGAAAGGAGGGTTTGGCCAAATTATGGAGGACTCTGAATGTCAAGTGAAGAGTTTGGGCTATCTTTGGTGCATAAAGAGGTCCATGGGAGATTTTTGACCATAGGGAGACCATGATGAGCTCTGCATGGTAGAAAGTGCTTTGTGGCTGTTTTGGGGAGGTAGCTCGGGCAAGGAGAGCAGGGGTGGGAGGCAGATAGAAGGAAAAAAAAACACTGTATTTTGGACGCACAGCTCTTGGCAGGACTCCTGTAGGAGGAAGGAATTGGGCCTTGGTCTCTTGAGAGCTAGTATCCTCACTTCTCAGACTCCTGCGCCATGCCCTTCCTAGGGTCCAACTTTCATTCACTTCTTCCGAACTCCAAGTTTGAATAGAAAGTGTTGCTGAAACCCTAATTTAAAACGAGGGGTCAGAGCAAAAGAGACTTCAGCTCCCAGAATGCTTGGCTCTACAGCTCTGCAGGTCGCGCATGGTTCTTTTCAAGAAAGGGGGGCCAGCTGGGTGAAGTGTGGGAAACCTGGGTACCGCCATCTTAACTTGGGTCAAACCAACTGTTCACCTAATGGGAGGTTCGTGTTCTCTCTGTTGTCACTTGTTAACACTATTGAAATAAAATGCGCTTAACTATTGCAAGTCTCCTTATTCTGCTTTGCGTTGGGGATTCCTTCCATTTTGCACCCTAGGCCAGAACTGAATCCCTAAGGTTACAATAGGACATCCCAGCATGGCCGCATTCAGAGAGATTCCTCTGGGGGCGGAGTCGGAAGCTGTCTCGCCCCGCCTCCTGGTAGGAGGGGGTTTCCGCTTCCGGCAGCAGCGGCTGCAGCCTCGCTCTGGTCCCTGCGGCTGGCGGCCGAGCCGTGTGTCTCCTCCTCCATCGCCGCCATATTGTCTGTGTGAGCAGAGGGGAGAGCGGCCGCCGCCGCTGCCGCTTCCACCACAGGTACCTAGGGAGCAGCCAGGCGAGGTCGTTGGTTCAGTAACGGAGTACTGAACTGTTTTTGTAGCTCTATCAAGGCTTGTCAAGCAGTGTGCTCATCACATGGTAAATCATGCAGCGTGGAACCTCATAAAATCTCCAAGAAACATCATTCACCCATACTGACTAGTTTCACATCTCTTTGGTAAGTGATAGTAGGAAACCTTTTTCCCCTGGTTCCTTGGACTTTGTGCATTTTGTTTCTGCAGTTTGAAGAAAACAGGTCTGAAACAAGGTCTTACCCCCAGCTGCTTCTGAACACAGTGACTGCCAGATCTCCAAACATCAAGTCCAGCTTTGTCCGCCAACCTGTCTGACATGTCGGGACCCGTGCCAAGCAGGGCCAGAGTTTACACAGATGTTAATACACACAGACCTCGAGAATACTGGGATTACGAGTCACATGTGGTGGAATGGGGGTAATTGTTTTTGTTGACTTCATTATACTCACCCGTTTATAAGTCATTTTGTTTGTGTCCACAGAAATCAAGATGACTACCAGCTGGTTCGAAAATTAGGCCGAGGTAAATACAGTGAAGTATTTGAAGCCATCAACATCACAAATAATGAAAAAGTTGTTGTTAAAATTCTCAAGGTGAGTACAAGAGATAATTTCAGAGGTATTTGTTTTTTTTGCTGATGTACTTTTCCCCTTTCAGCCAGTAAAAAAGAAGAAAATTAAGCGTGAAATAAAGATTTTGGAGAATTTGAGAGGAGGTCCCAACATCATCACACTGGCAGACATTGTAAAAGACCCTGTGGTGAGTATAGTAGGTGTTAGCAAGGCCCGCCATGTGTGTTTTTGTTTTTGTTCTTTTCCCCTAGTCACGAACCCCCGCCTTGGTTTTTGAACACGTAAACAACACAGACTTCAAGGTATAATATATAACCAACTGTTTCGGGCTAGTTATTTCATGGCTCAAACATTTGTCTTTAACAGCAATTGTACCAGACGTTAACAGACTATGATATTCGATTTTACATGTATGAGATTCTGAAGGTAAGTGAACCTTGAATACTAAATATTTTTTAGCTAACTCCTTTCTGACCCGTTCATCCCACAGGCCCTGGATTATTGTCACAGCATGGGAATTATGCACAGAGATGTCAAGCCCCATAATGTCATGATTGATCATGAGCACAGAAAGGTAAAGTGATAGGCTGACAAGTGTTATTTATCGATAAGATTGCTCATGGTTTATTCTTTTTCAGCTACGACTAATAGACTGGGGTTTGGCTGAGTTTTATCATCCTGGCCAAGAATATAATGTCCGAGTTGCTTCCCGATACTTCAAAGGTCCTGAGCTACTTGTAGACTATCAGGTAAGAACAGAAGGGCAGGCACAGTTTTGATCCAGATAATAACAGTGAGTTTACTTTTATGCAGATGTACGATTATAGTTTGGATATGTGGAGTTTGGGTTGTATGCTGGCAAGTATGATCTTTCGGAAGGAGCCATTTTTCCATGGACATGACAATTATGATCAGGTAATATATGTTATACCCATTGAAAAATGTACTGATATGGGTTTTTGTCTTTCTTTAATACTAGTTGGTGAGGATAGCCAAGGTTCTGGGGACAGAAGATTTATATGACTATATTGACAAATACAACATTGAATTAGATCCACGTTTCAATGATATCTTGGGCAGGTAAGTCATGAAACAAAATATGTGCATCTGTGCCCATTTCTCATGCCCTCTTTTGGTCCTGCAGACACTCTCGAAAGCGATGGGAACGCTTTGTCCACAGTGAAAATCAGCACCTTGTCAGCCCTGAGGCCTTGGATTTCCTGGACAAACTGCTGCGATATGACCACCAGTCACGGCTTACTGCAAGAGAGGCAATGGAGCACCCCTATTTCTGTGAGTCCAGATATCTAGCCCACAGAGTTTGTAACAGAACCTAGCCTTTTTGTCTCTTTTCTAGACACTGTTGTGAAGGACCAGGCTCGAATGGGTTCATCTAGCATGCCAGGGGGCAGTACGCCCGTCAGCAGCGCCAATATGATGTCAGGTCAGTTCATTGGTAAATTTTCTTTAAAAAAATCTTTGGCTCACTGACAGCTCTTTTCTTTCAGGGATTTCTTCAGTGCCAACCCCTTCACCCCTTGGACCTCTGGCAGGCTCACCAGTGATTGCTGCTGCCAACCCCCTTGGGATGCCTGTTCCAGCTGCCGCTGGCGCTCAGCAGTAACGGCCCTATCTGTCTCCTGATGCCTGAGCAGAGGTGGGGGAGTCCACCCTCTCCTTGATGCAGCTTGCGCCTGGCGGGGAGGGGTGAAACACTTCAGAAGCACCGTGTCTGAACCGTTGCTTGTGGATTTATAGTAGTTCAGTCATAAAAAAAAAATTATAATAGGCTGATTTTCTTTTTTCTTTTTTTTTTTAACTCGAACTTTTCATAACTCAGGGGATTCCCTGAAAAATTACCTGCAGGTGGAATATTTCATGGACAAATTTTTTTTTCTCCCCTCCCAAATTTAGTTCCTCATCACAAAAGAACAAAGATAAACCAGCCTCAATCCCGGCTGCTGCATTTAGGTGGAGACTTCTTCCCATTCCCACCATTGTTCCTCCACCGTCCCACACTTTAGGGGGTTGGTATCTCGTGCTCTTCTCCAGAGATTACAAAAATGTAGCTTCTCAGGGGAGGCAGGAAGAAAGGAAGGAAGGAAAGAAGGAAGGGAGGACCCAATCTATAGGAGCAGTGGACTGCTTGCTGGTCGCTTACATCACTTTACTCCATAAGCGCTTCAGTGGGGTTATCCTAGTGGCTCTTGTGGAAGTGTGTCTTAGTTACATCAAGATGTTGAAAATCTACCCAAAATGCAGACAGATACTAAAAACTTCTGTTCAGTAAGAATCATGTCTTACTGATCTAACCCTAAATCCAACTCATTTATACTTTTATTTTTAGTTCAGTTTAAAATGTTGATACCTTCCCTCCCAGGCTCCTTACCTTGGTCTTTTCCCTGTTCATCTCCCAACATGCTGTGCTCCATAGCTGGTAGGAGAGGGAAGGCAAAATCTTTCTTAGTTTTCTTTGTCTTGGCCATTTTGAATTCATTTAGTTACTGGGCATAACTTACTGCTTTTTACAAAAGAAACAAACATTGTCTGTACAGGTTTCATGCTAGAGCTAATGGGAGATGTGGCCACACTGACTTCCATTTTAAGCTTTCTACCTTCTTTTCCTCCGACCGTCCCCTTCCCTCACATGCCATCCAGTGAGAAGACCTGCTCCTCAGTCTTGTAAATGTATCTTGAGAGGTAGGAGCAGAGCCACTATCTCCATTGAAGCTGAAATGGTAGACCTGTAATTGTGGGAAAACTATAAACTCTCTTGTTACAGCCCCGCCACCCCTTGCTGTGTGTATATATATAATACTTTGTCCTTCATATGTGAAAGATCCAGTGTTGGAATTCTTTGGTGTAAATAAACGTTTGGTTTTATTTATCAAGGTTAGATTTAAGTTCCCTGTGTAAAGGTCTTGCTGGGTGGGTGTCTCATGTTCACATCTGAGGGGCCTGCAGCCCTGTACCGTGGAGGCTTCCCAAGGCCCCCATTTTATACACCCCTCGTTCGACCCATGGTACCGGGCAGAGCAGAGAGGCCTTAAAAAAAAAGCACCACAAGCCAAAGCGTCTCTGGGGATTAAGGATCCTTTGCCATAAAACTCATTTTGTGTCTCAGCAGTGCAGGGATTGGGGATGGAAAAAGTCGCCAGTTTTTGTGTGTTTGTGTGTGTGTGTAAAGTGGACTTTCCACTGTAATCCAACCACCTAAGTTTATCAGGTGCTTCACTGAGGAAGCCTAGTTTTTTAAGCACAATAGCAAAACCATCAGCTCTGTATTTTCTCCTGTTATTTCATTACAGTAGCTGCTTGTGGGAACTAGGAAAAATTCTTCCAACATATTTTAAGGCCTAAAATCTTAGTTCCCCATTCTCCTACCTTATAGATTCACAGGCCTTTCTCGCCTAGGCATCATAGATAAACGTAATTGTTTGGGGAGTTGAATTTAATGAACTTATCTAACTTTGTAACCCATCTTGGCTTTAGTAACTTTATCAAGGTGGTGGCTTTAGTGAATATAATGGTAAACTTTAGAGGACGCTAAAGCCTCCTTTTATAGCGCTTCTCAACGGTAGGGAGAGCTGAAGGGAAAACATTCTGACTGTGTGGCAGGGTGATTTTCTTCCTTATGACCACTTACAGTGGATATTTATTGTACTTGACCCTTTTATGCCCTAGAATGCTGTGAGGGTTACCATGTTGAATTTGTGCAGAAGCTAAAAGCACCAGATGTGCCAGAGATGCAATTTGTGATTATGTTTGCACTGGATTGTGATTTGAACAGGACACTTATAACTAATGAGTTCTTTCTTTTGAGGTGGGGAGAGGGTTGTAAATCAAGACTTCATACCCTATCCTTGTAGCTCGGAAATTGAGGTGTAGCTTAGGCTGATGCGGAGAGCTGCAGACAGCTGGACCTCCTTACACCCATCAGACCTTGGAATAAACCGAAGGTGAATGCAGAGGACTCTGAGGTGCCACCCAAGAGCCTTTTAAAATAAATAGAAGTTTTTAAAAATGCTACTTAAGAGTCACTGCAGAAGCATGGAGAGAGAGAAAAAAAAAAAAGACCCAATTGGGTGGGGGGTGGGGGGGAGGCAAGGGTTTACAGAGTAACAACTTACGTGTTGTTGTAAATTACCTCATCTGTATACCTTGTATTGGGACACTATTTCTCAGCACTACCTGTGTCTGCATTGCTTAGATGGCAGGAAATGGAATGGCCAACATGAAAGGTTATGTTGGCAATTACTCTGAAAGATTTTTTAAAGTATTTTTAAACTTTGTTTGAAGTGGTCCCTCCCCTCTTCCTCTGCTTTTTTTTAAGTTTGAAGCCAGAAGGCCCTCCCCACCTTGCTTTATTGGTTGTAATTGTATTGTAATTGGTATGACTAAACCATAACTGTGCTGGGAAGAAGTTGTGCCATGAAGGTCTTTAATTTTTTTTAATAAAAACATTTAAATAAATGAAATGTCCCTGCAGCCTGAGCAATATGCTTCTCCAACCGACACCGTGTGTGATAGATGGCTCCGTTTTCACGTTTTGAATTCTGTTTCTTGTACTTGAAATGCCTGTCCAGCTTACATAAGATAGATTAAATTGTTAGAGTGGGACTGTCAGAGGAATATATCTTGTAAAGTAGATCCTCAGGGTATGGCTAATTACTATAGTCCTAAAGTAGCAGAGAAAATTAGAGATTGGTTGACAGATTTGGGAATTTTAATTTCTTCTTAGTTTTTAACTTTCATCTTTGCTTCACCTTTTGACAAGTATGGTTATAATTAGAATTGACCATTTAAGCATCTCTTGAAAAACCTGATTTTGTCCCACCAGCAAATTCTCTCCCAAGACTGGAATTGGGTTTGCATAGTAGAGAGCCTGTCTTCCCAGGGCCTTTTCCTAGTTAAAGAAACACTTAACTAAAAAGGCTGTGTGGTAAGGTCATGCTCAGTTCCTTCCTCAAAAAATGAGTCTAAAATTGGTTTATCCTGAATCCGACTTCCCCCACTGTCATCACTTACCCTTGCCCTTCTTTTTCCTCAGAACACCTGAACTTTTGTTGTATTATTTTGTATCTCCCCACTTGCATGTAAACTCCCTGGTGACCTTGCATGTCTTATGCAATCCTCATTAAAACCTTTTGTTTTTTTTTTTAAGTGGGTTCGTTTTCCCTCAGGATCGAAGAGTATTGAATGGAATGGCACGAGGAAAATATTTAACACCCTACTTGGCTTGTAATAATAGGTGCTTAATAAATTGTAGTTCCACTCTCCACTCCATTGCCCCCTTTCTCTCCCTACACACACACACCCACCCACCCACACACACACACACACACACACAAAGTAAATGGAAGTATTGTTGCATAAAGAGCATCTCAAAATCCTAAGAACTTTGCCCTTGAGTTTGCAGCTATAATTACAAGCCACAGGCCAGACTGAACTAACATGACAAGTAACTTTATTTAATGAGACCCTGATAAATAGGTATCTGAAGACTAAGGAATGATCCTGGCCAATTTAGTAGACTTAGATGCTGCAGTCTCCCTGCTTTTCCCCTGCTGTATTACCTGTGTGTAATATAGGTTGAATATCCCCTATCCAAAATGGTTGGGACCAGAAGTGTTTTGAATTTTTTTGGATTTTTGGAATATTTGCGGAATACATACCAGTTCAATATTCCTAATCTGAAATTTGAAATATTCCAAATAGCATTTACTTTAGGCATCATGTTGATGCTTAAAAAATTTCAGATTTTTGAGGATTTTGTATTTTCAAATTAGAAATGCTCAACGTGTAATACGAAATTCAGACTATTCTCCAAGTAAAACATATGTAGATGGTGTCACAAGATGTTCTGGACTCAATCCTATGTAAATAAGTACTTCCTAGACTTTATAGCTCTCCTTTGATTCTGTGCTAAATTTAACCATTAGAGAAGCAATGTAATGTTACTGCAAGTGGTCTACCTCTAACAGAGTTCTGTCTGGCAGTGTGATTTTTTTGATCAGTTAACCTCTCTGAATCTTTTCTTCACAGGTGATTTAAATTGTTATTGTAAAACATTTTAGGCATGTACCAAATTATAAAGAAAGCTGTAACACATCCATAATCCTACCACCCAAGTTGAATTTCCATTGCCAATACAGACCAAGCCCCCTTTTTGCCCTTTTTTGGTGATACCCTCTTCTTCCTCCCTTCCCCAGAGGTCCCAATATTTCCTATCTGTTAAATTGGGGTATAAGTACTGATTTCATAGAGCGGTTGTTCAGATTCTATGACAGATGCCTGGTATATGGTAGAGTTACACCAAATGTTGGTTTCTCTTCTAAATTGTACAGTTGTGCAGACTATGTACAGTAAAAGGATGCTACATTATAGGGAGGCCATAGATGTTTGCATTTGGAAAATTTCTGACTCTTTTCCAGCAGGTGGCAGTAAAGTGTCTTTACTAGAAGAAAAAATATCCAAGCATTAAACATGACAGGTTTTCAACGGGTACAAGTCAAGTTTCTGATTGAATGAAGGCCAGCATTGCCTTGTTCCCACTCCCTCTATGGAAAGCCAGATATTTTGCACTGTAGCAAATTACAAACTGGATTTGTCTCCCTGTCGCTCTACTCACTAGAAGTTTTTTGTTTGTTTTGTTTTTTGATACGGGTCTTGCTCTGTTACCCAGGCTAGAGTGCAGTAGCGCCATCACAGCTCACTGCAGCCTCAACCTCCCAGGCTCAGGTGATCCTCCCAACTCAGCCTTCCAGGGACTACAGGCACGAGCCATCATGCTTGGCTAATTTTTTTTTTTTTTTTTTTGGTAGAGATGAAGTTTTGCCGTGTTGCCCAGGCTGGTCTTGAACTCCTGAGCTCAACAGTCTACCCGCCTTGGCCTCCCAAAGTGCTGAGATTAGAGGCATGAGCCACCACACCTGGCCCACTAGGGATTCTTATTGGCCTCAATGTGAGAAGCCCTTCCCCAGGTACCTCCAGATGGAAGCTTACAGGATGGTCAGTCCATTTCTTAGAGAAGTTCCTGGGGGGATTGAGTATTTCTGAGTCAGCTTCACTCTTGCATCATCTGCTTTGACAGTTTTCTTGGCTCCTGTAATGAGAAAAAGGGAAAAAAATGCTGCAGCAGCTGGGGCTGGCTTCCTGATCCCACCCTGGGAATCAGAGTCTCAGCTATTGATAAACATTTCTAGCCATACCTAGAAGGAGAGGACCTTGCTTCTGTGTGTTGAACAGTTCCAAGAACTCCATGGTGAACTTCCTATGAAGAACCCTCCATAACCCTCAACCCTTCAAACCTGACGGTATACCTCATTTTGTTCTCCCGTCTCTGGCATTCCTCACCCACCCACGCTGACTGGTCTTTCCAAAGTTCATTTCTGTAATATAGGATGTCTTTGGTTTCAACAAACATTTGTAAGTGCCCCTGAGCCTGGTCTTTGCTATACACTGGGGATTGAGAGGTGAGACACAAGCCCATGGGGAAATGTATGTTAATTAGAAAAGTGAAAAAATTGTGTATATGGGATAATTCCAACTGTTTTAAAAAAAAAATCCTAGGAAAAATGCAAATGCCTATTTCAGAGAAAGAAATGGAAATCCCAAGGTGGCAAAAAGGAAGGCAGAATTCATCCTGAATGTAACTGGGGTTTTTTTGTTTTGTTTTGTTTTGTTTGTTTGTTTTGTTTTTGAGACAGGCATGGGATTACATGCACCACCACGCCCAGCTAATTTTGTATTTTTAGTAGAGACGGGGTTTCTCCATGTTGGTCAGGCTGGTCTCGAACTCCCGACCTCAGGTGATCCGCCCGCCCAAGCCTCCCAAAGTGGTGGGATTACAGGCGTGAGCCACTGCGCCCAGCCTAAGTGGGTATTAAAGTCAGTGCTTCCAAGACACTGGGTCTGGGTATAGGTGGGCCTCAGGCTATGGACTAGGGTTTGAATGCCCCCAGGGAGATAGGACACAGACTCCCGGGCTTTCTAAGATAGAAACTGAAACAATGCTGTGGCACTTGGAAAGGCTACAGGGGCAGGATTGAGGTGGTGGGGGTGGTAAAAACTAGAAGAATACTAGCTGTTGTTGCCTCTGGGTGATGAGGTTAAGATACCACGGAAGGCCCACACACCTGTGGTTGGAACACTTTGGGAGCCGGGAGTCCCAGACCAGCCTGGACAACATGGCGAAAACCCACCTCTACAAAAAATAGATTAGCTGAGTGTGGTGGTGTGCGCCTGTGTCCTAGCTACTGGGGAGGCCAAAGGACGAGAATTAATTGCCTGAGCCCAAGAAGTCAAGGCTGCAGTGAGGTGTGATTGTGCCACAGTACTCAAGCCCAAGTGACAGAGCAAGACCCTGTCTAAAAAGATTTTTTTAAAGTCACAGAAGCTGGGCGTGGTGGCTCATGCCTGTAATCTCAGCTCTTTGGGAGGCTGAGGCAGGAGGATTGCTTGAGGCCACGAGTTGGAGACCAGCCTGGGCAACATAGGGAGACCCTGTCTCTACCAAAATTAAAAATTAGCTGGATGTGGTGGCACATGCCTGTAGTGCTAGCTACTCTGGAGGCTGAGGCAGGAGGATCACTTGAGCCCAGGGGTTCAAGGCTGCAGTGAGCTATGATAGTGCCACTGCACCCCAGACTGAGCAACAGAGTGAGACCCTGTCTGTAAAAGAAGTTGTTATTAATTGAAAAAAAGATTTAACAGGCTGGGTGCAGTGGCTCACACCTGTAATCTCAGCACTTTGAGAGGTGGAGGCGGGCGACTCACTTGAGCTCAGGAATTCAAGGCCGGTCTGGGAAACATGATGAAACCCTCTCTACAAAAAATACACAGATTAGCTGGGCATGGTGGTGCATGCCTGTAGTCCCAGCTACTTGGGAGGCTGAGATGGAGGAATCAATTGAGCCCAGGAGGTTGAGGCTGCAGTGAGCCATGATTTCACCACTGCACTCCAGCCTGTGCAACATAGGGAGACCCCGCCTCCAAAAAAAAAAGTAACAGAAAAACTCACTAGGTGCCGGGCATGGTGGCTCACGCCTGTAATCCAACACTTTGGGAGACCAAGGCGAGTGGATCACCTGAGGTCAGGAGTTTGAAACCAGACTGAACAACATGGTGACACCCTGTTTCTACTAAAAAATACAAAAATTAGCTGGGCTTGGTGACGTGTGCCTGCAGTCCCAGCTACTTGGGAGGCTGAGGCAGGAGAATTGCTTGAGCCTGGGAGGTGGCGGTTACAGTGAGCTGAGATCACGTCAGTGTACTCCAGCCTGGGTGACAGAGCCAGACTCCATCTAAAAGTAAAAAAGAAAAACTCACTAGGAAGGAATCTTGAAGTCTTGGAGAAGAGAGAATGGTCCATGAGGCCTCAGAGGAGGGGCTGCCTGAACTGGCGAGGGAGAGGCCCAGCCTAACAAGTTTCAGCTGCCAAGGCCCATGCCTGGGATCAGAACCCTGTCTCCTGGCTCAATTTTGCTTGTGGGGCTGCTTTTGCACAGCTATGTTGCCAGGAATCTGTCCAGGTTCCTAGCCAGTCATTGCAGACAAATTTTTTCTTTCTTTTGCTTTTGTTCTCTGTCTAGTCTTAGTCTCACAAATTTCTAAGGCAACTGTATGTAGTTCAGCTGATCTAGATCAAGTTCAGCCCAAGCAGCTGTTTTTCAGGTTGTGGGTCGGCTGGGCTGGACACCTCCATGTGAATTGGATTCAGGTTTGCCCAATGTGGCAGAAGTTGCAGCAGCTACTCAGGGCGTGCTCTTCTCATGAATCACAGAAACTTAGAAGAGACCAAATGGAATCACACAAGCACATTTCAAGCCTCTGCTGTGTCACAAGCACCATCATCCCATTGGCGAAAGCAAATCACATAGCCAAGCCCAACATCAGTGCAGTAGGGAAGCATAGAGCCTGTGTTGGGAAAACTTTATGAGGTTATATGGCAAAGGGTGTGTATGTTTAGTCTTATTACAGGGGAATGAAGAAACAAACCAATAATGCAATCAGCCATACTATTCATATATATCAGTAGGAACAGAAGGCAACCACATATAACATCTATGTATATATATATGTGTGTGTGGAAAGGATTACACCAACTTTTTTTTTTTTTTTTTGAGTCAGAGTCTTAACTCTGTCACCCAGGCTGGAGTGCGGTGGCATGATCTCAGCCCACTGCAACCTCCACCTCCCAGGTTCAAGCGATTCTCCTGCCTCAGCCTCCCAAGTAGTTGGGATTATAGGCACATGCCACCACACCCAGATAGTTTTTGTATTTTTACAAAACAACAGGGTTTCACCATGTTGGCCAGGCTGGTCTGGAACTCCTGACATCAAGTAATCTGCCTGCCTCGGCCTCCAAAAGTGCTGAGATTATAGGCGTGAGCCACCGTGCCCGGCTGAGAATACTTGTTTACTTGTTTTCAAGCAACAAAAATTGAGAATCAGTCTTTGAGACTCCATGGCCAGAAACAACACAACATTCCACTATACACAGGGTGCTTCTGGGGGTCCTCGGTGTTGTGTTTATTGGGGTGGTACCTAAATGTTGTATTTGCTCTATAATTATTTGTTAAACTCTCCATTTACGTTTGGGGCACTTCTCAGTATATTTGCTAGAGTTCAAATGTTTAAAAGTTTACAAAATGAAAACTGAGCAGAGTAAGACAAGCCAAAAAAGTATTAACTCAGCAGGAATGGGAAAAGTTATGAAAGGAGGGAAAACTAAATATCATACTGCTGGTTCAGCTGTGATTAGAATTTACGTAGTCATAATGGAAACACTGAATACTGGTCTAACCAGGATTACAGTATGATGACAATGGAAAGAGGAGTGATGGGAAATGCTGGCATGTGTGGTGGTGTTGGTAACAGGACAAGCGGTCTAAGCTCTAAACTCTCATCATTTATAAGGGGAACTAATGCCTAAAACTGAAAAATCAAACAGTTGCATGTTATTTTGAGATTTTTTAAATTATTGTTAAGATAGTAGCAGTATTTACTTTTAAAACTATATTTATGTATTACTCTGGTGAAAAAGCAACTACTTTTAATAAATGGATATTTATCTTGAATGCATCCACTTCCTCCCATTCCCGTTGCCAAATTCCTCATCCCAGCCACCATCCTCTCTTGCTTGGAGTATCATAGCAGATAACTGGTCTTGATGCCTTCCCATCTCGTCTCAATTCCTGATTCATCTGACACCTGCAACCAAAGATCTTTCAAAAATAAATATTCTAGTCCAGGCACAGTGACTCATATCTATAACCCCAGCATTTTGGGAGGCCAAGGCCCGATGATCACTTGAGGCCTGGGTAACACAGCGAGTCCTCTGTTCTACAAAAAATGAAAACATTAACTAGTGTGGTGGTGTGTGACTATAGTGCTAGCTACTGGGGAGGCTGGGTGGGAGGATACGTTGAGCCCAGGAGTTGGAGGCTGCAGTGAGCTATGATCACATTGCTCTCAGTGAGACCTGGCTGACAGAGTGAGAACCTCTCTCTTAAAAATAATAAATAAATTTTATCTCAGTCCCTTGCTTAAAAGCCTTTCAAAGACTAGATCACTTGCAATGTTGTTGTCTCCTCCCAAGGGAGTCATTCCTCCCTTCCTCTTTGTTGACAGAGCCCCAGTTTGAGGGACAGCGGGATATCCACCATGCTGCTGTGAGACTCGGGCAGTTGTGACTGGTTTAGAAGTGGATACACAGGGAGAGGTCTTCTGGAAAAGGTCTTCTGGAGAGCTGAGATCAGAAGACAATCAACTGGCTTCAAATCTAAGGAGAGACAGGCACAAAATGGAAGAGATGACATGGGCACTGGTTACCTGGTAAACACAAGTGGACACTGGTGAGGGACTGGGTCATGGAGACTGCAGTAGTCTTTACCCTTTTCAGCGTTTTTCACCATGAACCCCACTGGGAGCACACAGAAGATTGGAGAAAGTTTTAATAAAATGTCTCAAGATCTGGAAGAAGACAATGGCAGCTACTGTGAAAGGATCACAGTGCTCCACCCAGACCCTTCCCTGTATCCCCTACCGGACAAAAGCCTTAGTCTGTGGAGGGAAGGACACCAAATCCTGTCACCCCCTTGGATGAAGCTCCCTTGCATCTGGGGGAATGAAACAGGAACAAAACAAAACTTTCCCTGGGCAGGGGCAGGAATACACACTGGGCCCAGAACTGGGGGAGGAACAGGAGCACTAAGGAGGACATAACCCCAAAATCAGAGACACAAAGGGCCTGACAGAGACTGAGACTTGATCAGAACAGAGAATTCCCTCCTCCCCCACCTGCCAATGGTAAGCTGACAAGCCTTGAGTTAGAAGTAAAAATGTTACAGGAGAGAGACAAGAGTATGGGAAGAAGACCCTTTCTGAGGGTCACAAAGGGAGGACCTAAAGCTGAGCAGGGAGCACACATGGAAGGAGAAAATCCCTCTGGCAGGCCAGCCTGCACCCTCAGTCCAAGGTGTCATTGGAGGAACTGGAAGCTGCTGCATTGGGGGTAACCATAGCAACAATAAACCTCAAACCTAGCCCAACTCTTTTTTTTATTTACTTTTTAGAGACAAGGTCTTGCTCTGTTGCCCAGGCTGAAGTGCAGTGGTGTGATCGCAGCTCACTGCAGCCTCAAACTCCTGGGCTCAAGCAATCCTCCTGCTTCAGCCTTTGTAGGAGATTGGTCAGGGTGGTGGGAGAAATTATAGGAAAGACACAAACCTTCTTGGAAGGCCGAGAGGTTTTGCAAAAGCTTCAGAAAGAAATTATGGCTGAAGGCAGCCAAATTCTTATCTGAAGCCTGAGAGCAAAGGGCAGATAACAGGGGAGTTGTATAGGAACTTACCTAGATAAATTTGTTTATTCCTGTGTCCAGAAACCAACCTTTGATCATTCACACACAGGACTGCTGTCTACTTGGGATGTTGACAATGTTTATTGCCCACAAATTGTGTTTGCTCCAAGCCTTTGTCATTAAATTTGTGCTAAATAAATGTGAGGGCCACCAGCTTAAGGGGACTGCTAACTCTCTTCGGCCCCTAGTGCTGGCAGTCCCCTAGCCTGCTCTCTCACTGAATATCTGTGTCTGAGTACTCCTTTCATCTGTCA